GGTAGGCAGAGGTTGTAGTGAGCTGAGATCACACCACTGCAGTCCAGCCTGGGCCACAGAGACCCTGTCTCAAAAATAAATGCATGCAAGTTTGTAGACAGAAGCTATACAGCTAGCCATTCAATAAAATGCATGTGCAATATGGTGGAGCTGTTGTGAACATCCCCATTTGAATGCTGGGCAAACAGAGTAGTTCAAGGTCCCCAGTGCAGCAGGTCCTACTCATTTCAGAAGGGAACTCTGCAGAAACTATGCCCATCTGGGCAGAGCCCCCACTCCACTGGCCTGAGAGCCACGAATCCGGCGCGCGTCCTCCCCACCTTGCCCGCCAGGGGGCGGCAAGTCCCTGATCCGGGGTCGCCTGCTGCAGAGCTGGTGGGAGATGGTTGAGGGGCGTGGGTGGGTCAGCGTTCCTTGGGGACCCGTGAAGCCTGGGCTTAGGGCTCACAGCGTGGGTCCCCAGCACAGACAGGAGGCGGACAGCTTCCCGTGAACTGCAGGGGAGTCCCGGGACGCTGTCCTCCAGCGAGGTGGGGACCGGCTATGTCCCTCAGTTCCCCCTCGGTCCTCGGGCCACAGGGACATTAGACTAGGGGGTCAGTTCTGCCAGCCCTGCCCAGGCCTCTTCTGACCAGAGGAGCTGCGACGGACGCGGAGTTCAGGCCCCTTGGCGACCGCGGTCTCCTGAACTCGGCCCCTTCCCTGCTCCCATGGGGAAGAACCCTGCCCCTAGAACAGCCTCCCCTCCAGGTGTCTTCCCTACGCTACCCCTCCGCCGGCCGGGAACTCCGCCAGGCCTAGAGACGCCGACCCGGCCCTTTCTAGCTCCTCCCCGGCTCGGACCTGGTTCCCGCCCTCGGCCGCCCGCCAGTTCCCGAGGCGTACACGTGTAGATCCCGTCACGCCCGGAAGTCTCGCGTTTCTCAAACGCCTCGCGCAGTCGCCCTTGCGCTCAGGGAAGGGGCGGGGCGAACGGAAGCCGGGAAGGCGATTCATAGCTCGCGGGGTACGGGCGCGCGTGCGCACTCCGCAGCCCGTTCAGGACCCCGGCGCGGGCAGGGCGCCCACGAGCTGGCTGGCTGCTTGCACCCACATCCTTCTTTCTCTGGGACCTGGGGTCGCGGTTACTTGGGCTGGCCGGCGAACCCTTGAGTGGCCTGGCGGGGAGCGGGCCTCGCGCGCCTGGAGGGCCCTGTGGAACGAAGAGAGTAAGCACGGGAGGGGCGGCGGAGGGGCGCGAAGCCCTCTGATCGCGTCCCTTTCCCACGCCAGGGCACACAGCATGGCAGAAAACCGAGAGCCCCGCGGTGCTGTGGAGGCTGAACTGGATCCAGTGGAATACACCCTTAGGAAAAGGCTTCCCAGCCGCCTGCCCCGGAGACCCAATGACATTTATGTCAACATGAAGACGGACTTTAAGGCCCAGCTGGCCCGCTGCCAGAAGCTGCTGGACGGAGGGGCCCGGGGTCAGAACGCGTGCTCTGAGATCTACATTCACGGCTTGGGCCTGGCCATCAACCGCGCCATCAACATCGCGCTGCAGCTGCAGGCGGGCAGCTTCGGGTCCTTGCAGGTGGCTGCCAATACCTCCACCGTGGAGCTTGTTGATGAGCTGGAGCCAGAGACCGACACACGGGAGCCACTGACTCGGATCCGCAACAACTCAGCCATCCACATCCGAGTCTTCAGGGTCACACCCAAGTAATTGAAAAGACACTCCTCCACTTATCCCCTCCGTGATATGGCTCTTCGCATGCTGAGTACTGGACCTCGGACCAGAGCCATGTAAGAAAAGGCCTGTTCCCTGGAAGCCCAAAGGACTCTGCATTGAGGGTGGGGGTAATTGTCTCTTGGTGGGCCCAGTTAGTGGGCCTTCCTGAGTGTGTGTATGCGGTCTGTAACTATTGCCATATAAATAAAAAATCCTGTTGCACTAGTGTCCTGCCATCCCACTGCCACTGATTCTTTCC